CCACCCGAAGCCCCTGTTGCAAGTGAGGACAAAGTGTGGGAAGGCCGTGAGGGTCTGCAGTCCGAGATGGCCTTGTCCTCAACGTACAGTGCACTGTTGATGTGGGGCCTAGAGGCCTGGGATCTGGGGGAGCCTCCCCTGGGGGCGAGTGTCTGCCCTGGTGCTGTACCTGCCTTGTTTTCACAGCGGTGACCCGAAGAGACAGCCTGAGGTCCGTCCTCACTCACTGTGTTTGAGGAACTGTGGGCCAGCTGGCAGTGGGATGAGGCTGGCCCCCTCCTCCGCTTTAGTTCCTGGAGGCCTTCCGTAGAGCTGTGGGAGCTGGAGCTGGAGCTGGCATTTCGTTTGAGGCAGGATCTGGTCCGGGAGGTCTGGGATCTCTGGTTATATCTCACTTCTGACCTCTGGGCACGTGCTGCAGCTGTGGCTGAGGCCAAGAAATGTGAGGGGCCTCCATCCACTGCATTGAGTAGTGACCCCGACGTGTTGTTCAATGTGGAGGGGGGAGGGGCTGCTGTGGCAGCTGCAGGAGCCGACCTTGTTCTTCTCATGCCGGCATCCCTGCTTGCAGCTGTGAAGGTGGCAGGAATCAGCGAGGTGACCTGTGCTGTGTCCCGGGAGTGGTAAGAGGTGGCAGGAAGGGGATCTGAGGAGGAGAACAGGGGTCCTGGTGGTCTGTGCTTCTTCCCAGACACGGGAGCTGTAGAGGGGACCTCTGCAGCAGATGCTAGGGGGGCCAGTAGGCCCAGGGAGTCTTGGGACTTGGGTCTGTCCTGCTGTGCATCCATAGTGGGTGCTTTAGAAACGGGAGGCCCACCCGAAGCCCCTGTTGCAAGTGAGGACAAAGTGTGGGAAGGCCGTGAGGGTCTGCAGTCCGAGATGGCCTTGTCCTCAACGTGCAGTGCAGTGTTGATGTGGGGCCTAGAGGCCTGGGATCTGGGGGAGCCACCCCTGGGGGCAAGTGTCTGCCCTGGTGCTGTACCTGCCTTGTTTTCACAGTGGTGACCCGAAGAGACAGCCTGAGGTCCGTCCTCACTCACTGTGTTTGAGGAACTGAGGGCCAGCTGGCAGTGGGATGAGGCTGGCCCCCTCCTCCGCTTTACTTCCTGGAGGCCTTCCGTAGAGCTGTGGGAGCTGGAGCTGGCATTTCGTTTGAGGCAGGATCTGGTCCGGGAGGTCTGGGATCTCTGGTTATATCTCACTTCTGACCTCTGGGCACGTGCTGCAGCTGTGGCTGAGGCCAAGAAATGTGAGGGGCCTCCATCCACTGCATTGAGTAGTGACCCCGACGTGGGGTTCAATGTGGAGGGGGGAGGGGCTGCTGCGGCAGCTGCAGGAGCCGACCTTGTTCTTCTCATGCCGGCATCCCTGCTTGCAGCTGTGAAGGGGGCAGGAATCATCGAGGTGACCTGGGCTGAGTCCCGGGAGTGGGAAGAGTTGGCAGGAAGGGGATCTGAGGAGGAGAACAGGGGTCCTGGTGGTCTGTGCTTCTTCCCAGACACGGGAGCTGTAGCGGGGACCTCTGCAGCAGATGCTAGGGGGGCCACTAGGCCCAGGCAGTCTTGGGACTTGGGTCTGTCCTGCTGTGCATCCATAGTGGGTGCTTTAGAAACGGGAGGCCCACCCGAAGCCCCTGTTGCAAGTGAGGACAAAGTGTGGGAAGGCCGTGAGGGTCTGCAGTCCGGGATGGCCTTGTCCTCAACGTGCAGTGCACTGTTGATGCGCTGGAATGCCGTCTCTTTTTCCAGGTGCAGGTCTTCAGCCGTGACCCGGTACCCCAGCTCTAAGGGAGGTGGCAGCATCAAAGGCTCCCCTCGCCTGCGTGGCAGCAGGGGAATCTTGCGTCTACGGGGCCTAGAGTCCTGGGATCTGGGGGAGCCACCCGTTGGGGCGATTGTCTGCCCTGGTGCTGTATCTGCCCCCTTTTCACACCGTGTGTGACCCGAAGAGACAGCCTGAGGCCTGTCCTCACTCACTGTCTTTGAGTAACTGAGGGTCAGCTGGCAGCGGGATGAGGCTGGCCCCCTCCTCTGCTTTAGCCCCGGCAAGCCTCCCGTGGAGCTGTAGGAGCTGGAGATGGCATTTCGTTTGGTGCTCGAGCTCGTCCAGGATGTCTGGGATGTGTGGTTATATCTGATTTCTGAGCTCTGGGCGTGGAGGTCTGTCTGCAGAGGCCCGGGCCTGGGCACAAAGGGAGAGGGGCCTCCATTGTCCCGCAGGGGCCAAAATGCAGACCGTGCATCCCCGGTGACCTCGGGGACCGTTCTCTGATCATCAGGATTTTCTTGGACTCTGGGGTCCTTGTCCTGCTCAGGCATCCCTGCCCCGCTCTCCTTGAGGGCCCTCAACACTATCTTCCCTGGACACAAGTCTGGGGACAGCCGGGTGTTGTGGACCCCAAAGGGGTGACTACCTGCTCCTGGGCCCCACAGAGTCCTTGTGCTCAGTGTAGTGGCTGAGCTGGGGGATGCCCTGGAACTCGGAGCACACAGCACTGGCTTACTGTGGTACCTGTGCAGTGAAATTGAAGACAGAATCACCAGGATGGAACACAGGTCTTGCAGGATCACGGAAAACCTTCTTAGAGTTGTCTTGACACCACTGATGTCGAGTGTGCGGGTGTTTGTAGGATGGCCTGCCACTCAGTCCAGGGGCAGGAGCAACGGGGAGATCCCACAAGCAAAGTGAACTGGGGGATGGGCTGAAGGGGCTCCAGGCAACTGAGCCCTACTCGCAGGTCCTCGGCCTTGGCCCAAACAGGAATGAGGGGCACAGAGTGCCCGGGTAACCGCTCCTGGGAGCAGTGGGGAACTGTCGGATACTTGAACTCTCAAGAGCTGGGCTCTGAGCGTCCTCGTCCAGCTGCCAACTTGGCCAAAGGCTAAGCCAGCAGATTGTTCTGTTGCCGGGCAACGCGACTTCTAAACCTGAGGGAGTGGGCATGTGAGCACATAATGGCACCAGTGACAGAGCGACCATAATGGATGAATAAGCACAGCCAGGTACCCGCGCAAGGCACCTGCTGGCAATGGCACCCTAAGCCCTGGTCTCTCTTGCCTCCTGCAGGGCTGGTGAATTACCAGATCTCCGTCAAGTGCAGTAACCAGTTCAAGTTGGAAGTGTGTCTTTTGAATGCAGAAAACAAAGTCGTGGACAACCAGGCTGGGACCCAGGGCCAGCTGAAGGTGCTGGGTGCCAACCTCTGGTGGCCGTACCTGATGCACGAACACCCCGCCTCCCTGTACTCGTGGGAGGTAATGGTGGTTTGG